AAAGTTGCGAAAGAGGTAGTCTCAGTAAGGGGTTAAGAACCGTAAAACCAGATTTACATGACTTGTGTACTGCATTTAGCATCAAAGCGCTGCACTCTGCCTTTCAGCAAAAGAAGTCTCCACCGCCCCCGCTTCCCTGTAAAAGAGGGAGGGCTGAATAACTGCAAGCCTAATCCGCAAACCCCAAGCTCCAGCCGCAGCCTCCGCATCTGGAAGGAAAAAGCGGCGGCAGGCGAGCCAGGGCAAGGGCTGGGCCAGGGCCGGGGCCGGGACCAGGGCCGGCCGCAGTGCCCGGCTCTGTGGCTCTGAACGCGGTTCTGGCCGCAAGAGTCGTCCAGCCCACGCTCCTCCCTTCCCCCTCCCTAAATCCCACCTCGAGTCCCGCGCCCTTAGAGGAAGTGGGTGGCTCTGCCCGGTCGCCAGCAGGGGATCGGCCCCTTCTCCCCACCGTGCCCCCGACTCGAGTTCTTCTGGGCACTGCCATCCTCTCGGTGCGTGCCCGTCTTCCTGCTGAAACGGACCCCAGTGGCTCCCGGGCCTCCCGGGCGCTCTTCCTTAGCCCCGCCAGCTTGAGGGCCGCGTCCAGAGAGCGGGGAGCTCCTCTCGGGGCGCCGATCAGGTCCCCGCGCCGCAGCCGCCGCCTCCGGCGTCTCCCAGGCTCGGCCTCTGCCGAGCCCGCTGCGGTCCACGTGGCTTGGCAGAGCTAAATTCGGCTTGCAGGAAGCCCGGAGCCAAGGGAAAGCCGAGCCAAGTTGGGGTGGGCGGGGCCGAACGGAGGCGCAGAGTCGGGAGGGGCGGGCACTGGGCGGAGGAAGGGGAGGGCCGCGCGCAGGGGAGGCGGTGGCTGGGCTCTGGCGCGCCCTGGCACCCGGCCCCGGCCGGCCAGGGAAGGCGGCCCCTCCTCGGTCGCCCCGCCTTTCACTCCCGTTACACCCGGGGGAAGGTGTTCCCGAGCCCTCTCCCACCCTCATCCCGCCTCCTCGCTTCCTCGGCTCCAGCCTCCGCCGGCGGAGCCCACTATGCCAGACAGTTTCGACACTTTGCAAAGACAAAGAGCCCTAGACCGGAGGGAGGAGGAGGAGGAAGAAGAGCGGAGAGAGAAGGAAGAGGCGATGTGAGCTGGGAAGGGGGCAAGTGTCCGGGACACCCACACCCCTGTATTCTCCTCCGAACCCCTTCATGCCCAAATCCCGGAAACTCCAGCGTGTCTCCAGCCGTGGTGAGTGCGCGCGCGGAGGCGAACCCTGCTCGCTGACTTAAACTTTTCTCCTCTTCTCTTTCAGTTGGTACCATTTTCAGATTTCATCTTCCTAAACTGGAAATGTCAATGAGAGGAAATTAACACCCCCAAGAGCTGCAGTGAGCAAATGCATTGAGCTTGGGTCAGGACAATTCCATTTGGGGACCAGAGATGGACGGTCACTCAGCCTATGGAGGTAAAGTGACTAATCTGTCCGCAGCACAAGTGACTGTGCCTTCCTGTTCTTTCTCTTTCTCCAGGCAGACCCAGAAGGCACTGCAGGACTTCAGAGAGCAAAGAGGGAAGTCAAGGAACCTTATCCTGTGGTTTCCTCTACTGATGAGTGGTGGAGTTGAGAATGTCCATCTTTCCCCAACAGCATGGTAGCACACTCATTTCTCTTCCCTACTGTCACCTGGCATCTGATTCAAACACCAAATTACTTGGACTCCAGAGTCTAGAACACGTTTCTTATGTGGAATTCTTGGATTTCTGTCTTTCCTTCCTGCTGCCTATAATCTTCTGAGGCTCCCAAATGTCTCTGGGTCAAGGACTAACTTGTAGGCCTGGGTTTTGAGGTCCCTCTGCAGTTTGCCAAGTTTCTTTATTTTTATTTTTATTTATTATTTATTTATTTATTTATATATTTATTTTTTAGTAGAGACAGGGTTTCACCGTGTTCGCCAGGATGGTCTCCATCTCCTGACCTTGTGATCCACCCACCTCGGCCTCCCAAAGTGTTGGGATTGTAGGCGTGAGCCACCACACCCAGCCCAGCTTTTTTTTTCTTTTTTTTGGGACAAAGTCTCACTCTTGTCCCCCAAGCTGGAGTGCAATGGCACGATCTCGGCTTACTGCAACCTCCGCCTCCCAGATTCAAGCAATTCTCCTGCCTCAGCCTCCTGAGTAGCTGGGATTACAGGTGCGTACCACCACGCCCGGCTAATTTTTGTATTTTAAGTAGAAACGGGGTTTCACCATGTTGGCCAGGCTGGTCTCGAACTCCTGACCTCTGGTGATCTGCCCACCTCTGCCTCCCAAAGTGTTGGGATTACAGGCGTGAGCCACCGTGCCCAGCCGCAGTTTGCCAAGTTTCTTCCAACCAATCCTATCTTTCAAGGTTGCCCATCACCATCTCCCACTGTAATACAAAGGAGATCTGCCATTTATTTGCTTAATACCTAAAAATATTTGCTCTTATTTAGGGAGCCCTTGCCACATGCCCAAGCTGGGCAGATCGCTTTGTACGTGTTGTCTTGTGTGAGCCTCACAAGGACCCCATCAGGTCAGTCCTGTTGTTCTCATCTTACAGATGAAAAATTGGAACTCAGTGAGGTATAATAACCTATTCAAAGTCTCAAAGCCAGTGAGGAATAGAACAAGGGTTAATGCAAGTCAGTCTGGCCCAGAACCTGTGCTCTCTACTTCTCGGTCAGCACTCTCCAATAGAACTTTCCTGATGATGGAAATGCTCTATGTCGGTACTGCCCAGGTCAGTAGCTGCTAGCCACATGAGACTGTTAAGCACTTGAAATTGAGCTGGTGCAACGGAGGAACTGTTCTTTAAATTTTATTCTATTTTAATTCAGTTAATTTAATTAGTGGCATTAATTAGTTAATTAATGAGTGCAACTGAGGACTTGTATTTTAAATTTAAAATATAAGTTTAATTAGAAATAGCAGGTGAGTGCAGTGGCTCACGCCTGTAATTCCAGCACTTTGGGAGGCCGAGGTGGGTGGATTGTGGGGTCAGGAGTTCGAGACTAGCCTGGCCAATATAGTGAAACCCTGTCTCCACTAAAAATACAAAAATTAGCCAGGCATGGTGGCACACACCTGTAATCCCAGCTACTCAGGAGACTGAGGCAGGAGACTCGCTTGAACCCAGGAGGTGGAGATTGCAGTGAGCCAAGATTGCACCACCGCACTCCACCCTGGGCGACAAGAGTGAAACTTCGTCTCAAAAAAAAAAAGAAAAGAAAAGAAAGAAAAGAAATAGCCACGTGAGGCTAGTAGATATAAAGAACTGTGACAGACCTGAGATGTCAACCTATTTGCAAGCCAACAAATTAGCTCGTTGGCAGATGCTGACAAAAGATAGCAGCTTCCTGGATCAGAGCCAAAAGACTTTACTCCAGCACGGCAGGCAGCCTTAAGTTTCATGTTTACATCATTTCTACTTGTACCCCAAGACCCACGGGCTTGCTTCATAGATGAGGAACCACAATCTTTTATTATAATGGGCTGCAAGTGAACCTACTCAACTTCTCTCTTGGAGGGAGGCATTATCTTTATGATACTGGAGAGTAAGCACACCTGAGCCCTGCTCTGGAAGGAGACACTATCTCTATGTTCCAGGCTCTGTGCCTCCTTAAAAAGGTAGTTCAGAAAAGAAGGCTGTCAGTGCTTCTGCTTGCAAGACACACAGAAGTGCAAGAGACCCATGAAGAATTGTCTGTCAACCATGGATCCTGCATTGGATACTGCAACTCCAAATTGTCTGCAGTGCCTGTTCTGGGATGTTTCACATGTACTACATCATTGACCACCCCCAGGTGTCTGCAGAGTTAGCCCGTCTTTTCTGTTTAGCAGATGAAGAAACTGAGGCTCACTCTCACCCAACTTCCTGAACTTCGAGATCGTGGATTCTCCTCCCCATTACCAACTCTTTCTACTTCCCCCTAGATCCCCCGAAAAAACAAAAATCTGGAATGTTTGTCCTCCTCACTCCTTTTCAAAACTTTACCCTCCAAGACTAGAATTCCTTTTCTCTTCTGCCTTGTCATCTTCTTCCCATTTTCCAGAAGAGTTGCCAGTCTGACCTCCTCTCCGAAGCCTTCCCTGCCCAGCCCAACCTATGCTGAATTCCCCTGTCTCTTCTCGACCATAGAAGGTCCTATCTCATACTCTTGAGTGGAAGCTCTTGAGGGCAGAGCCTGTACCTTCCTGTGGCCACTCTCCCCCAGCATGGCCTATCTCAGGACTTGGGGGAAAAACAAACTAACAAATAAGGACTCAAAAAACCAAACCAGAAACAAGCAGCTATTATTTTATGCCTGGGATTGACTTCCCACTTCACTACCCACTTTCAGTTCCAGGCCCCAGGCAGTGGGTGAATGGGCTTGATTCTTTCCCAGAAACGGGAGATGTTTTGAAATGACTCAAAGAAAAGCTGATTGGATTGGATTGAGTTTTGGTAAATCCACCCACAAGAGCAGAGAAACTTGACATTTGCCTTCCAAGCCAGCAAAAGGGATGAATCTCATTTCCTTCTAACTGAGCAGGAGGCCCAGCGATGGAATGATGACTGAGCAGGTCTCAGGAGACTGGGTTCTAGTCCAAGTTCTGAGGCTGGCTGGCTCCATGACCTTGGGGAAGGCACTGCCCTTTTCCAGGCCTTAGTTTCTCATCTATGATGCAGGACTGGAGGAGGGGGAGAGGAGTCAGACTCTCCAGATGCCCTCCCTCCCCACCTTCCATGCTGGGCTTCAGTGATCCTCCAGGCTGGGAAAGCCCAGCCTTCACAGGAACCCAGTGAAGTTCTGCTCCTCCCAGCCTCCTTTCTGCCACCTCCCTGAGCAGGACCAGCCTCCCCTCCTCTCCATGTACAGTGTAGACATCCCACACTGCCTGGCTGAGGGAGCACCTACTGTAAGGCTGTGCTGAAAGAGCAGCACTTGATTCTAATCCAGACTCCTCTATCTTCAGCCCTAATGCATCACCTCATCGTAAACATAATTCACAGTGCTGCCATCTCTGCCTTTCAAGGTGGGCAGTGCATGTTTTTTTCTCCACTCTCGAAGTCTCCCGAGTATTTTCTTCTGTTTTTCAGATGAAGAAACTGAGGTTCAGAGAGGTTAAGAGACTCCACTGAGGTCACACAGCCGGTAAGTGGCAGAGCTGGGATTCGAACCCAGCTTCACGCTGTTTTCTTCCTCCTTTTCTTTGCAGATGACAGACAACCTTCTGTGCCTTCATCAAGCTGGTTGTGTACCCACCATGTCCCTGGCGACAGGATGGGAAAGAAAAAGCCCTAATTAAGGATCGTCAGAAACCACAGTTGGAGGAGGACGGCAGAGACAGTTTCCCTCCCCGCTATACCAACACCCTTCCTTCGAGGTCCTCGCTCCTGAGGGACCCTGGACTGTCACAGAGATTAATGACCCCTTATCTTCTTTGGATGTGAAAGGAAATCACTGGTTAAAGCTTGATCGAGAGACATTATCAGCTCTTTAAGGATTGCAGAAGAATAGGCTACTTTATTTTCTGAAAAGGTAAATATATGCAAGCAAAGCCAACATGCCACGAATGGCGTTGGTCTACCACACAGCCGTGTCTGGGACACAGTTGGGGGTCATCCCCCAGCAGGAGTGAAGTCGAGCTTAGCGGCCCTTGTGTCCTCCCTTGGAATTCCTGCCATCCCTTTTGATTGAGCCTCCACCTCTGGGATTTTTCTTCCATTTTTCTCCTCTCTTAGGAGGGAGTTCCTGCTACCCATCGTGGGAGGCCACCATCAGGACTGCGAAGATGGTGACCCTGCGGAAGAGGACCCTGAAAGTGCTCACCTTCCTCGTGCTCTTCATCTTCCTCACCTCCTTCTTCCTGAACTACTCCCACACCATGGTGGCCACCACCTGGTTCCCCAAGCAGATGGTCCTGGAGCTCTCCGAGAACCTGAAGAGACTGATCAAGCACAGGCCTTGCACCTGCACCCACTGCATCGGGCAGCGCAAGCTCTCGGCCTGGTTCGATGAGAGGTTCAACCAGACCATGCAGCCGCTGCTGACCGCCCAGAACGCGCTCTTGGAGGACGACACCTACCGATGGTGGCTGGTGAGATGCTGCCTGAGAGCGGGGTCTGGGCTCAGGTTGACCACCTTCTGTCCTCCGCCCACAGAGGCTCCAGCGGGAGAAGAAGCCCAATAACTTGAATGACACCATCAAGGAGCTGTTCAGAGTGGTGCCTGGGAATGTGGACCCTATGCTGGAGAAGAGGTCGGTGGGCTGCCGGCGCTGCGCCGTTGTGGGCAACTCGGGCAACCTGAGGGAGTCTTCTTATGGGCCTGAGATAGACAGTCACGACTTTGTCCTCAGGTGAGTGCCAGACCCTCTCCCAAGCCTACCGTACAAGACTCAGCTTTCTCCCCTTCTCTCCCAGGATGAACAAGGCGCCCACGGCAGGGTTTGAAGCTGATGTTGGGACCAAGACCACCCACCATCTGGTGTACCCTGAGAGCTTCCGGGAGCTGGGAGATAATGTCAGCATGATCCTGGTGCCCTTCAAGACCATCGACTTGGAGTGGGTGGTGAGCGCCATCACCACGGGCACCATTTCCCAGTGAGTCCCTCCTGTGGCCCCGCCTCGCTGCTCCATTAACCAGCTTCTCTTTCTCCAACTGCAGCACCTACATCCCGGTTCCTGCAAAGATCAGAGTGAAACAGGATAAGGTGAGTGGAGGCCCCGGCCCCTCTGTTCTAAGTCACTAAGGGCCGTGTCTTCCCATCCCCGCAGATCCTGATCTACCACCCAGCCTTCATCAAGTATGTCTTTGACAACTGGCTGCAAGGGCACGGGCGATACCCATCTACCGGCATCCTCTCGGTCATCTTCTCAATGCATGTCTGCGATGAGGTATGCCACCCTCCCCCTGCCCACAGGGCTGCGTCTGGTTCTCATCTTTGCTTTGCTCCCACAGGTGGACTTGTACGGCTTCGGGGCAGACAGCAAAGGGAACTGGCACCACTACTGGGAGAACAACCCATCCGCGGGGGCTTTTCGCAAGACGGGGGTGCACGATGCAGACTTTGAGTCTAACGTGACGGCCACCTTGGCCTCCATCAATAAAATCCGGATCTTCAAGGGGAGATGACGCAGTGAAGGGCTGAGGATGGACGCACTGTCACACCTCTGCATTTCCAGCCCCAGCATCTTGCTGGAGCCGTTCCATCCCGGAGCTTGGAGGGGCAGCCTCAGGTGTGTGCCTGGGCACCGCTCACAGCCTCTTGCACCCAGCCGTTGGCAGCATCTACTCAGCAAGGTCACTAAGCTCTGCCAGCGTGGCAGAGCATGTCTTGGAACCTGTCTTGAGTGGGGACAACGTCCCCCCACTGCTGCCCTAGAGCTGGGGAGACGCTGGGAAAGGTTCAACCTCCACACACTAAAATCATTTTGGCTCCTGGGGCAAGCTTGGGGAATGAATGTGGAAGATGCCTATATTCTGAGAGACAGGACAGTTTCCCAGGAAGATGGGCAGAGACTTGAGTGGCGATTACCTCCAGCACAGAGACGTGCCAGGCGGTGTTGGCGCTCGGGGCGAGATGCTGCCCTTCTTTGCACGAAGCCTGGCCTCTTGCTTGGCGTGATAACCCTGTCATCTTCCCAAAGCTCATTTATGAGCCACCAGAGGCTCCTACCCCAAAGATTTTCACAGAAACTTGAGGCCAGGTGCCGTGGCTCACACCTGTAATCTGAACACTTTGGGAGGCCGAGGCGGGAGGATCACTTGAGCCCAGGAGTTCAAGACCAGCCTGGGCAACATAGTGAGACTCCTGTCTCTACAAAAATAAAAGATTTAAAAAAATTAGCCAGGCACGGTGGCACACACTTGTAGCCCCAGCTACTAGGGAGGCTGAGGAGGGAGGATCTCTTGTGCCTAGGAGTTCGAGGCTGCAGTGGGCTGTGATCACACCACTGCACTCCAGCCTGGGCAACAGAGTGAGACCCTGTCTCTGAAAAAAAAAAAAAAAGAAAAGAAAAAAAACCCCAAACTTGGCACCGTGTTTCTGACTCCTGCAGATGCCTCTTCCCAAGCAGTTGTTCCTTTGAGTAGTCAGTCTCATGGTTCTAATCGTGGCGAGAGCGGATCTGACCACTTCCATGTGCCTTTGTATTTGGGAAAGAAAAGCATGCATTGGCTGAAATGAAACAAAAGCCCTTACTTGGGAAAAGGGACCCCCACCAGCGGCCCTGCTTGCTCCGTAGCTGGGAACATCTTTTCTGGTTTCCTGAGCCAGCACCTGAATTGCAACGAAGCTCTGAGGATACTCAACACCACCCAGCAGTGCGTCAGAATGGAACGTACATTCTCATTCTCAGACTGTTCAATATGGTGCCCGTAACCTCCAAAGCCACACAGGAGGCTGCCAGCAGCATTTTCCCCAAGGGCCTGAGCTCAGGGTCAAGTCCCTGCTGGCCATCTTGGGGCTGTCACTGGGGGTCTGGGTCAAGGACATCCCAGGAATGGTAACTGCCACATACCTCATCTTCTTACTCCCCAGCTACTCTCTTTTCCTCATTAGCCTTCCTGATTATTTATTGATTTCTTTTTTTTATTCAACTGACATTGTTTGCACCCTGGCTCTGTTGGTGGTCCTGGTGTTTTAATGAAGCTTGCCTCACCCAGTAGCTGGGAAATTAGGTGGGGGTGCTTAAGGGAGGTTTGTAGGAGTCCTCGGACGTGGGATATTGGGGGTATCTAGGGCTTGGATGGTTTGTGGAATGTCCTCAGCATCCTCCCGTCCCAACCCAACCTTCCTTCTTCCTCATTGTGGACTTGGATTTATTCTCAGGCTAGGAGTCTCCAAAACTCCGTGAAACCTTATTGCTGCTGGGTGTGGAGTGGAGAGTGACAGGAATGTGGGGGACGGTGATTGTTGGCTCCAGTTACTAATGTTTAAGCAGAAAAACCACTTTCTTGTTGAAAATATCCCTGAAAAGGTCGCTGCTGCTTTGAGGAGGCGTGACTTTTTCCTGGTGGAGTGTGACGGAGGCATGGGGCCTGTGCTCCCAGGCTCGGGGGAGCCCCCTCTGCACACGGGGAGGGAGGAACTTGGGGACATCAGTCATGGGTCACAGGTGGCTTCAGGCCATTCACAAGAGTCCCCGGAAGTTGCGTGCCAAGTTTGGTTTTTTCCCTGAATCTCTGCATATGAGCATTTTTCTGGAGAAAGGACCATAGCTTTTATTAGATTCTCAAAGGTTCAGAATGGGGAATGTGTTAAACAAACCGAAAACCTGTTTCAGCTTTAAAATCCTCCAAAACTTTAAAGACTTTTCTTTTTTCTGAGAAAGGCTGGTAAATCACTGAGTCATCATTCAGAACATACAGCCTCGAAGGGCAGAGCTCACACCCATATATGACGTTAAGAGCTCAACAAATGTTTGTTGAGTGACTGAGTGACCCCAGGGGCAGACTCCAGATCATCAGACACTGATACAGAGAGCGATGCTATCTCCTCAACTCTCCCTCTTCTCCTAAAAGCTGAGTCTATATAGGGATGACAGGCTCAGGCTGAGCAGTCGACTTCTCTGGGTTTTGCTGTGTAAGAATAGGTCCCTCAACATGAAGATGTGTCTGCGTCTGAGCCAGATGCTGCCTGGGTCGGTTGCCTGGCCTCCGTCTGGTCTCCCTCCCTCCTACTAGGGTGGTCAAGCTGTGAGATCTCTTCCAGCCTCCAAATCCAGCTTTCCCATTTTACTGATGAGAAAATCAAGGCCACATTGCAGCTGGGTGGGGAGTGGAGCGTGACAGGCACGGGAGAGGACAGCGATTGTTGACTCTAGTTCCTGATGTTTAATCAGAAAAACCACTTTTCCTGTAGAGCACATTTCCTAAAAGGCTGCTGCTGTGTAGGGAGGTGTGGCCTTTTCCTGGTGCAGTGTGAAGGAGGGAAGTGACGGGCAGTCGTGAACTGTCTGGGACAGATAGCACAAGTCAGAGTTTGAGCAAAACTAGGGTGTTACCGGCGCTATGTTGAAATTGTCTGGAGGCGGGCTTTCCCAGCGAGTCTCCATTCAGCATCTGGAAAAAGTGTAACCAGAATGGAGGTGTCTGACTCTCCTGTGCTCTCTCAGCGCCGAGCTCTAGCTGCAGGCTGCCTGGGTGGCCTTCTCACACCCTCCCGTGCAGGAGACTGCATTTCTCTTTCCCACAGCCCAGCAGATAGCTCATTGGCTTAGCAATGGGCACTTAACAGAATCCAGTTGTTGCAGCCAGAATTAAATGCACCAGTCTGGCTTAAACCAACTGGAACTCATCCCTGGGGTGAAGGTGGCTGGGAATTAGACAAGAGTGTGTGTTAGCCAAAAGGCACATGCATGCTGTCAGCAGGAGAATGAGGAGCACTGGTTCTGGGCAGGCAGTGGCAGGGGCTCCCTCAGGCCCCTGATTCCCAGCCCACAGCTCTTTCTACTCTGCAGACAGAGTTCCTTGGAGACTGGCCCTGCATTCAGGCAGGGAGCAGAGGGGTCCCTGCCTGCAGCACCCAGAGCTGAACCTGAAGCTACAAAGATGGGCTGATGAGGTGGCCCATGAGGTGTCAGCAACATCCCAACCCCCTGGGTCTCCCCAGTGAGTCAGGGCACTGATTTGCTATAGCTGGAGCTACATGCACCTCTCCTCCCCTCAGCCACCTTTTAGGGGAGAAAGGAGGGCAGATTTGTAACCTCTGGTTCTCTGCAGGGATCCTGGGCTGGAAGAAAGTTCATAAATGGATGAATGCCTTTTAAAACTCCAGCTTTTCCAAGCATCATTCACCAAAGCATTTGGTTAGGCTTAGAGAGAAAAGCTGGATATGAGAAAATAGAATGTAAAATAGGAGGGAAAAAAAAAAAGAAGGTGGAGAGGGCAGTTAAGATCTGGGTGATTCTTTAGGGAAACGGCTGGTTGAGAGGCTTTGATGGAATCCCATTCTCTGCTGTGGCCAGAAGGTGGTGCTAGAGGCCAGTCCCACTTGGATGTGACCCTGGCCTCTGCCAGGATTCAAACCACAAAGAACATTTGGAACTGGGATGTTTGCTTTGAAGCAGCCCGAAAACAAGTGAAAGGAAACCAAGATAACTCTCTCTCCCTCCGCTGGCAAGGATCAAAAATACCTTGTGCAGGGAAGCCCGAGCCTCGAGGGGCCACTGCCCAGCTAAAGATGACTGGACACCAGCCATGCACCATCAGGAACCAGCACCTGTCCTCACCCCTGAGAAGAGCCCCGGGGGTATCATTATATCCATCGCAGACATCTGGTTTGCAGCAAATGTGGCTACACGCCATCAGGATTATCCTGCCCTGTGGACTGGGCTAGCTAGTTTTGAGATAGAGTCAACCTCCCCATTTTTGTTTGTCATGAAAACACCAGCTCCTGCACCCCTGGGGTGCTACCTGACACCTGTGCAAAGAAAAGGAGGAAAACTTAGAAGAAAAGGCAGAGACAGGCAAGACAGCATCTCACAGCTTGTCAGGATCAGGGCATTACCGACTATTTTTTCTTACCAAAAGAGCACTGAATTTCCTAGGGGAAGGTGAGCCACCTTTACACCTCCTGTCCTCCCTCCCAGCCCGTCAAGCGATCCCATCACCCAGCCTCATCACTCAGCTTCTTCCTAGTACAAAACTGCCATCGGTTGTACGTCCTGAGCTGTGGGACGTCAGCTTTAACCCTAGCCTGTCTCAGGGCCTCGCCCTCCAGCCCCCCGCCCCTTAGGGTGATCGTGGGTTTCTTCCCTTCCTCCTGCACAATCGCTTCCCTTCACTGAATTCCCTTCAAAGCCAAAGTTTCTTGAGCACTTTTTCTTGTGTGCAGTCTTGTGTGTTTGGGTGTTGGTGTTTTTAAATTTGCTTTCTATTCCCCCCTGCCTCTCTCCATGTCGTTACGCAGCTGAGCACTGGTTGGGATGCATTCGAATGACTTCAGCAAGATCCTGCTTTCCTCAGCCCCCGCTCTGTTTTATTTATTGTTTAATATTTCCAATGATCCAAATCAAAGTGAATAAACAAAGAGCTATTTTATTGTTTGGGTGTGTTTGTTGCTTTTCTACAAGGGTCA